AGGGTTGAGTGAACCTGGGACACTGCACCCCAACTTTAATGTGTTGTGGAATTCAGTTAGCTAATATTTTATTGAGGATTTTTGCATCAATATTCATCAGTGATATTGGCCTGTAGTTTTCTTTTTTGGTCTGTGTGTTTGATTTTGTTATCAGGGTAATGCTAGCCCTGTAGAATGAGTTTGCAAGTATTCCCTCCTTCTCTATTTTTGGAATCGTTTGGGTAAGGTTGGTATTAGTTCTTCTTTAAATGTTTGCTAGAATTCAGCAGTGAATCATCAGGTCCCAGGCTTTTCTTTGCTGGGAGACTTTTTATTACCACTTTGATCCCATTATTTGTTATTGGTTTGTTCAGGTTTTGGGTTTCATCATGGTTCAATCTTGGTAGGTTAGATGTGTCTGGAAATTTATCCATTTTTGGTAGGTTTTCCTATTTATTTGCACACAGTTGCTGACCACTAGTGATCCTTTGAGGTTTTTTTTCTTTTCTTTTTTTATATGGAGTCTTGGTCTGTCGCCCAGGCTGGAGTGCAGTGGCGCGCTCTCAGCTCACTGCAAGCTCTGCCTCCCGGTTTCACGCCATTCTCCTCCCTCAGCCTCCCAAGTAGCTGGGACTACAGGCGTCCGCCACCACGCCCTGCTAATTTTTTGTATTTTTTCCGTAGAGACGGGGTTTTACCGTGTTAGCCAGGATAGTCTTATCTCCTGACCTCCTGATCCACCCGCCTTAGCCTCCCAAAGTGGTGGGATTACAGGCGTGAGCCACGCCCCCTTGGGACAGGGACACACACACACACACATAGACACACACACACACACACACACACACAGAGTTGGTGGTTGTGCCGCCCAGTCGCGAGTGTGAGGAAGGGACCAGATCGGTCGGGCAGAAAGGTGCTGGGTCAAGAGAGGAGGGGGCAGCCGGTAGCGCGGGCACGCCGGGTGCGCGCGGGGCGCGCCGGGTTGAGGGGTGAGGGGTGAGGGGTAAGAGGTGAGGGGCGACGAGGACCGGGGCGGGGTAGGGGCAGCCCTTTCCCAGGCGGTAGCGGGGGCAGTGGTGCTGTTGCCCTTTTAAACTGCGGCTTGACGGGAGCCGCGCCTCCTGTCGGTGGAGTCGGTTATAAAGGGAGCAGCCCCGCAGGCCGCCACATAGCTCCCGCCAAGTCCTCGGTGCCCCTTGCCATTTTCCAGCCGCGCTCCCACGAGGGTCACGGCGGCGGGGAGAGGTGGAGCCGCGAGAGCTCGGCCGGGGGCCCCGCCTGGTGGTCGCGGCCATGACAGCGGCTCGGGACAGGCTCCTTTTCCGCGCCCCTCCCGCCGGAGGTGAGGGGAAGATGTCCATGTCCGGGTTCAAGGCCAAACCGAAGTTACTGGCCTCTATCTTCCAGGAGAACCAGGAGCCACAGCCGCGGCTCACGCCCCACCGCAACATTAAGGTGAGTCGCCGGGTGGCGGCCTGGCGGGGCAGGAAACAAAGTCAAATTTTTGTTCTCATTTCAGATTACAAGTGGACACCTGAGTCAGCAGGACCTGGAATCCCAGATGAGAGAGCTTATCTACACGACTCAGATCTTGTTGTCACCCCCATTATTGACAATCCAAAGGTGCAGAAAGCACTCTGACAAGTGAGTTGTAGACTTTACTGAGATCTGAAATCTGCCTCAAAAGTTTTTTTTTTTTTAACCACAGATAATGAAACAACCACCATCGGTTAAATTTGATGCAAAAATATTGCATCTACCAGCATTTTCAGGTAGGATCATAAAGGAGTTATCGAACATGTAGTTTGTTATTTTGTTTCCTTGGCAATGGATAAGTTATAATTTCTGAAAGACCAAGATTGGAATGACTTTTTGTAACAAGTGTGCTCGCAGATCGACTCCAGTGAGAAGAGCTCGGGGACCTCCTGAGCCAAGCTTAATCTCCTTTGCTGTTTGTGAGTGGTGGCTGGTCACCAGGAGGTGGCCACCAGGCTCCTCCTTTCCCCGCTGGTAGGCCTCTGTGACATGACTTATGCATTTAATTCTTTTTTTACATTTACATTTTTTATTCTAGTTCCAATTGCTAATCCAGCATTTGTGGATAGCTGCAAACTGCGATATGTAAGTAACATTTACATTTTAAAAATTATTTCACTGGCTCATGCAGTCCTTTTCCTGTTTCTAGTGCTGATGAGCGCTTTGACGCCACATTCCACACTAACGTGTTGGTGAATTCTTCTGGGCATTGCCAGTACCTGCCTCCAGGTAAGCTGCACCTCCTTTGTCCTCTTCCAGTTGTTTCAGTCTTCTGTTTCCATCACCCACACAGGCATATTCAAGAGTTCCTGCTACATCGATGTACGCTGGTTTCCCTTTGATGTGCAGCACTGCAAACTGAAGTTTGGGTCCTGGTCTTACGGAGGCTGGTCCTTGGATCTGCAGATGCAGGAGGCAGATATCAGTGGCTATATCCCCAATGGAGAATGGGACCTAGTGGGTAAGCCATGAGACTAACCGCCTGGAAGAAAGCAATGGCTCCTTCTCTCCTCCTCCCTATGGAGGAATCCCCGGCAAGAGGAGTGAAAGGTTCTATGAGTGCTGCAAAGAGCCCTACCCTGATGTCACCTTCACAGTGACCATGCGCCGCAGGACGCTCTACTATGGCCTCAACCTGCTGATCCCCTGTGTGCTCATCTCCGCCCTCGCCCTGCTGGTGTTCCTGCTTCCTGCAGATTCCGGGGAGAAGATTTCCCTGGGTAAGCGCCCCAGTGTCTGGCGGGAGTCTGAGGTCTGAGGAACCGCTGTGTGTTTATGTTTTAGGGATAACAGTCTTACTCTCTCTTACCGTCTTCATGCTGCTCGTGGCTGAGATCATGCCCGCAACATCCGATTCGGTACCATTGATAGGTAAGGCAAGAGTTGGGCTCCTCTCTTAGAGACGGGTCTCACCCTGCATCTGTTCTCTCCACAGCCCAGTACTTCGCCAGCACCATGATCATCGTGGGCCTCTCGGTGGTGGTGACGGTGATCGTGCTGCAGTACCACCACCACGACCCCGACGGGGGCAAGATGCCCAAGTGGGTACGTTCCTCCCACCCCCGATGGAGTCGGAGGGGCTGCTCTTAACGTTCTGTTGTCTCCCCAGACCAGAGTCATCCTTCTGAACTGGTGCGCGTGGTTCCTGCGAATGAAGAGGCCCGGGGAGGACAAGGTGCGCCCGGCCTGCCAGCACAAGCAGCGGCGCTGCAGCCTGGCCAGTGTGGAGATGAGTGCCGTGGCGCCGCCGCCCGCCAGCAACGGGAACCTGCTGTACATCGGCTTCCGCGGCCTGGACGGCGTGCACTGTGTCCCGACCCCCGACTCTGGGGTAGTGTGTGGCCGCATGGCCTGCTCCCCCACGCACGATGAGCACCTCCTGCACGGCGGGCAACCCCCCGAGGGGGACCCGGACTTGGCCAAGATCCTGGAGGAGGTCCGCTACATTGCCAACCGCTTCCGCTGCCAGGACGAAAGCGAGGCGGTCTGCAGCGAGTGGAAGTTCGCCGCCTGTGTGGTGGACCGCCTGTGCCTCATGGCCTTCTCGGTCTTCACCATCATCTGCACCATCGGCATCCTGATGTCGGCTCCCAACTTCGTGGAGGCCGTGTCCAAAGACTTTGCGTAACCACGCCTGGTTCTGTACATGTGGAAAACTCACAGATGGGCAAGGCCTTTGGCTTGGCGAGATTTGGGGGTGCTAATCCAGGACAGCATTACACGCCACAACTCCAGTGTTCCCTTCTGGCTGTCAGTCGTGTTGCTTACGGTTTCTTTGTTACTTTAGGTAGTAGAATCTCAGCACTTTGTTTCATATTCTCAGATGGGCTGATAGATATCCTTGGCACATCCGTACCATCGGTCAGCAGGGCCACTGAGTAGTCATTTTGCCCATTAGCCCACTGCCTGGAAAGCCCTTCGGAGAGCTCCCCATGGCTCCTCACCACCGAGACAGTTGGTTTTGCATGTCTGCATGAAGGTCTACCTGAAAATTCAACATTTGCTTTTTGCTTGTGTACAAACCCAGATTGAAGCTAAAATAAACCAGACTCACTAAATCCTTTCCAATAATTGACTGGTGGAAGGAAAACAAAAAACAAAAACTAAAAACCTCTTAGCTTTTCTGCAATTCAACTTTTTATTTTTATTTTTATTTCTATCAAAGACGGTAGAGAGAAACAGCTTGATGCTGTTTCTACATCAAAAAAAAAAAAAAAAAAGACAGACTGTTGGTCTTACTAAGGATGTTTTTACCAGCCTGCCTGACTTCTGCAAACCTACCCTGTCAAGGAGATCAAAGGGACGCAGGTTTCTGTTTATTCTGAACAAGGGCCAGGCCCCGCGGAGTGTCTTTGGTGGATCCCAGATAACTCCTAGGTGCTGCTCTCAGACACTGAGGAGTTGAGCAAATCTGTTCTATTCTGCAGAACCCATAGGACAAATAAGAGTTCTACTAGAATTAACAGCCCAAAAGAATAGCTACAGCTAAGTGAAGCCACTTACGTGGGCTTTAAAAAAATAATGTGTTAGCTGATTCACATGCACTGGAGTTAATTAGTCTTAGAAATGTGTGCATCCATACAAATGCACAACATAAAGTGAACATATTCCTAGGCCCTTTCTGCCTGTGTCAGGGCCAGGAAGTAGAGGCTGGGAACTCTTCTGGTCCCCAGTATGGCAGGCGCCAGGGAGGGGATGGTGTGGCCCATCCCTTCTCTGGATACCTGGCCAGTGGCAGGCAGCAGGGAGGAGCTGGCCGACCCTCAGTGACTGACAAGCCAGCAATTCTGAGTTCTGGCCTTTGGGAGTCTGCCTGCTCCAAGCCAGTCCACCCCAGCTGCAGCCCCAAAAGCTGGCTCAAAGTCCTTGGGTGGATTCACTGGAGATGGGCAACTTAAAACAAGAGAAACTTTAATTTTTAAACCTAAGTGATGATACAGCTCTTCCCTTAGATTATCGCCCAGGCTGGAGTGCAGTGGCATGATCTCAGCTCACTGCAAGCTCCACCTCCTGGGTTCATGCCATTCTCCTGCCTCAGCCTCCCCCCGAGTAACTGGGAATACAGGCGCCCGCCACCATGCCTGGCTAATTTTTTGTATTTTTAGTAGAGATAGGGTTTCATCATGTTAGCCAGGATGGTCTCATTCTTATTCTTTAATGAGATCAGAGGGTAATTCACCAAGAAAGACCTCTCCTGTTCCATTGTGTCATCCAACAACTGCTCAGAGCTCAAAATTATAGAAGGCTTCTGAGCCCCTAGAGATTTTTAATTTGCTTCTAATCCCTGAGGTGGGAACATCATGAGGGAAGATTTGATTTTCAGAGTTAAATAAATTGTATGTGCTTTTCCAGCCATCTGGCTCACTCATTTCTGGGTAATGCACATG